GTGCAGCAAGTTCCTGGGTTCAAATCATCCTTCAGCTACTTCTTAGCTGTGAGACCTTGGGCAAGTTACCTAGCCTTTCTATGCCCCAGTTTCTTCATCTGTAATTTGGGGCTAGTAATCTCTTCTTCATAGGTTTGTTGCAAGATTAAATTAATTTACATTAAGGGCCAGGTGTGGTGACTCATGCCTGTAATCCCAGCACTTTGGGAGGCCAATGCGGGCAGATCACCTGAGGTCAGGAGTTCGAGACCAGTCTGGCCAACATGGCAAAACCCAGTCTCTACTAAAAATACAAAAAAATTAGCTGGGCGTGTTGGCGCACTTATAATCCCAGGTACTGGGGAGGCTGAGGCAGGGGAATCTCTTGAACCTGGGAGGTGGAAGTTGCAGTGAGCCAAGATCACGCCACTGCACTCCAGCCTGGGCGACAGAGCAAGACTCCATCTCCAAAACAAAACAAAACTAATTACTTTAAGAATTAGAACAGTTTATGACTGGTACATAGTAGATCCTCATTAGACACTAAAAATTATAATTACAATTGTTAATTATAATTATTTATTATTATAATTATATGAGCAATTATAGGAAAGCTCTCACTCTTTCTAAAGAATTTGCGTGAATAAAGGAAGACTAATTTTCTCAATGTCTTTTTAGTACACTCAGAATTTTCGGTACAGCAAATAATTTTCAGTGAAGTCAAAATTATTTAGATAAAGTCTTCTCTTCGTGCCCTAGCAGAAAATGTTCAGAAACAAAATGAAATAAAGAGACAAAGGAAAAAAAAAACTGGCAAAGGGTCAGGTTTTGAGAATTGTTTTCAAGAAGTCATTGTATTCAGATTGGTGGAGCAGGCTACTGTAAACCGTAAGTAGGAAATGAGAACCCGTTGTAAGTTGATAAAATGGATGTCTTTTCAACTAAACAGATTGCTATCAGCCTAACAGAGCCAACTCATGTTCCTTTTCGGCCGGTCATTTCCTGTACTAAGTGTCTATAAGAGCCGCCCATTTGGGTGTTTCTCAGGATTATAGGTTTTTAGGTCACGCAGAAACCCTGGGGAACGCCTGAAAAGGCTAAACACAAGCAGTTACATTATGCACAAGCTGGATGACGTGACCCCGCTGCTGCTGTGTGGAGAGGGAGGCTGCTGAACCCGAGCTGGTGTGAGCTTCTCTTGCCGTAAGTCCACGGGTGGCCAGGAGCACGTGTTAGTCTGGTTAAGAGCTCTGCTCAGAAGTAGCCGCTGCAGCTGAAGGTTTTCAGGCGGGCTGAAGGCTGGGCCGCTTCTTCATTCATTTCAGAAACTTGAACAGTGGGCCTTCTACACACGCTGTCTTTGTCAGCCTCAGGCAGTTCCTCCATGGATGAGACACAGGGGCCTCTGGCCATGACTGTCCATCTTCTTGCCAACTCTGGGCACGGCTCCCTTCTGCAGAGGACTCTGGACCAGCTCCTGGATTGCATTTGCCCAGAGGTCCGGCTCTTTCAGGTGTCTGAACGGGCCAGTCCTGTGAAATACTGTGAAAAGTCCCATTCCAAGCGGTCCCGGTTTCCAGGGATGTCCGTGTTGCTCTTCCTGCACGAAAGCCCGGGAGAGGATAGGCTATTTCGCGTCCTGGACTCTCTCCAGCATTCGCCATGGCAGTGCTACCCCACCCAGGACACTCGGGGAAGGCTGTGTCCCTACTTTTTTGCCAATCAGGAGTTCTACAGCCTGGACAGTCAGCTGCCCATCTGGGGGGTGAGGCAGGTGCACTGTGGCTCCGAGATCCTGAGGGTGACGCTGTACTGCAGTTTTGATAACTATGAAGACGCCATCAGACTCTACGAGATGATCCTGCAGAGAGAAGCGACCTTGCAAAAGAGCAATTTTTGTTTCTTCGTGCTCTATGCCTCCAAGAGCTTTGCTCTGCAGCTCTCCCTGAAGCAGCTGCCCCCGGGAATGTCAGTGGACCCCAAAGAGTCTTCGGTGCTGCAGTTTAAGGTTCAAGAGATCGGCCAGTTAGTGCCTCTGCTACCCAATCCATGCATGCCTATCAGCAGCACCAGGTGGCAGACTCAGGACTACGATGGCAACAAGATTCTGCTTCAGGTATTTCTGTTTTGTCTCAGATCTTGTAGAGGTTTTTTTAATTTTTAATTTTTTTATTTTTTAGAGATGGGAGTCTTCCTCTGTTGCCCAGACTCGAGTGCGGTGGTGCCATCATAGCTCCCTGAGGTCTTCACCTTCTGGGTTCAAGTGATCCTCCTGCCTTAGCCTCCTGATTAGCTGGGACTACAGGCACGTGCCGCCATGTCTGGCTATTTTATTTTGTTTCATATGTTCCTCCTTTCCTTTCCTGTAGGTTCAGCTGAATCCAGAACTTGGTGTTAAGAATGGCATCTTGGGAGCTGGCATGCTTCCCCTGGGCTCCAGGCTGACTTCTGTCTCTGCAAAGAGGACCTCAGAACCCAGGAGCCAGAGGAACCAGGGCAAGAGGTCCCAGGGGCATTCTCTGGAGCTTCCTGAGCCCAGTGGGAGCCCCACATCAGACAGGTGTGCTGGCACTTCGTGGAAAAGCCCTGGCCGGTCATTCCAGGTCAGCAGCCCAGCTATGGGTGCCCACCTGCACCTGTCTTCTCATCACCTTGAATCCGGGGCCAGAATGAAGGTCCTCAACCGGGAAAACAGCTTTCAGAAGCTTGAGGCCGAGACGAATGTTGACACCGGCTTGACCATCATAAATTCTGAACCCAGGCAGACTTATTTTGGCGGATTTCCAAGGGATTTACAGACCAGCCAGCCACCATTCTGCTTGCCAGCCTCTTCCTTGGGGGTGGCTACCTCCAAAAACAACAGTGTCCTTAAGGAAAGAGTCTCTCCTTTGCCACTTGCTGGCCAAAGGGACCTTGGTACCAGGAAGACAATTTCAGAATGTCTCCTTCATCTGCAAGTTCAGGGTGAAGAAAAAGAAGAAGATGAAGAAGAATTCTTTATATAGCATAAAATAAATGTGGTTTTCTAAAACACAAGATCAGATAAAATGTTCTAGAAATGGAGTACTGACCCAGAATCAGCCTGTTAGTTGTTCATCTGAGGGGGGCTGAATGCTCCCCATGCACAATCTGTATTGATTTTATTTCAAATGTTCAAAGTCTAAAGGTGCTGGGAATGATTGTTTATTTGCCGTCACAGTCATAAGAGAACACAGCCAACACACAGGGAAAAAAACCGAATGCTTTTGTTCCGTGGAGATGCACTAACCCAGCTGGATGTGTTGAATCCAGCACCTATCAGGATAATTGCATTGTATGCAAATGAATCGGTATGTTATACAACACTAATTAGTGTCTGTAATTTGGTTTTAATTTTTACTTAGGTTGCATAGCTCATCCCCCTGGACAATATGGACTGCTATTTACTCTTGAATGCTTTTTAATTTTCATGTGACCTCTTTTGGTAACTAGGCCTTGTTCACATACCCTCCTTGTGATTTTGTCTTTAAAGTTGTTTGTATCTGGAATGAGTGAAAATGCAAAGTGTTTTGAAAATTATAAACAGTTAATTTTGTTTTCCTGTTTAATGAGCCAAAATACTGGAAGCCAGAAAATCAGGTTGAACATGAATGCTAGGCTCTAGGGCTTTCCTGCTCATCTGCTTCTCATTTGTTTCTGCACTATGTCAAAGAGGACAGTGGTTCTTGTTACAAACCAAAGAGGAACATTGAGCACAGTGGGAAAATTGGACTGGTTGATCTGGTCACTGGAGCAGGACTTGGGTTCTTCTGGCCAGATTTTGACTCCCAGATTCCTTTACAAAACGCACTCATTCATTCATTTATATATGTTCATTCAATAAACATTTTTTGAATACCTACATTTGAATAAGACATTGTGTATATGGTACAT